TTTTTGTCTGGTTACTTAAGATTAAAAAAAAGACAATATGTCACTTTTGACTTGAGTGTCATGGTATCTATGGCCTTCAACCTGCATGGTTTTATCGTTTCAGTAATCTTGGGAGGAAGGTATTATTAAGTTCATTTGATAAATAGGAGACTGAGCCTCCACAAGGGTTAAGTGAATTGCTCAGGGTTATACAATGAACACTTGATAGAAATGATTAAATGACACTTTACTTGATTTGTTGTGGGTTACTAAATAAAGCATAGGTGTGCATAAGTCATTCAATTATTCAAGCACATTCTTCATCCCTAGTCCTAATATCGAAAGTCTTTGCTCTTAGTTTTTATAACTACAAGGATATTCATCAAAAGACCCAAGCTCAGGAATAAGCCTAAAGAGGTAGTCAGACTAGAACAAAAGACAATTCACAGACTTAAATGAATAATTTGCATTAATGAAGTTTGCCAGGCTAGTTTCCACTTGAATCTTCAGATCTTTCTTCCTTCATTGTCTTGTTAACTGTCCAGATTTATTACCTAGGAGTTTTTGAAAACTCACATATTAGGCAATAGAGTGTATTCTGGAATTGAGAGCCTATTTTAAACTTTTGACTAAAAAGTTTACCCATTAAATGTCATAGATTCAACCATCAGACTGAAAATCCTCAGTGTATTTGAAGGAGGGTATTGTCTCAAAAATCCAGAGCTCAAAGTGAAGAAGAAAGGCAAAATTTGGAATTTAGCTCTAAGACCAACTCATCAGTTCAGGGGTCAGAGATTTATATAGTTAAAGGACAAGTGTGTGTTTACCTGAGTTTAAAGAGCAAAGTTGCCTCTGGAAAGAAGCCCTCACTGGAGGCTCTGGCATTTGAAATGGTGGGCAGGAGCACATGTTGCTTAAATTTCTGACAGTGGCTGGAGATTACCGATTGGTTAGGGGAGAGGAAGTAAAGTAAAATATTTATAAATTCTCCACTGGGTGGAGTCTGAGCAGTTCTTTGAATTTCTCACCCTAAGATCTGGCCTGTACATTTTCAAGGAATTCTTGAGAGGTTCTTGGAGAGATTCTGGGAGCCAAACACTCCATTGGGATCCTAGCTGGTAAGCTTGAGGCGCTGATAAAAACTCTCTACATGCAATGGTGAACCTTGGTATCTTTGTCTAGGAATATAAAGAATGGCTTATCAGTGGAGACCATCGACAGTTGAGAAAAGAAGAAGCCCAAAAAGTACAAGAATGAAAATCGAGAGTGTAAGAAGAATGTCTGTTTTACTGGCATTATCTGGCTAGATTATGTTTTATTATTCTCTTTCAGTTTTAGAGAACAACTTGTAATGGAGCCTTCATCTCTTGAGCTGCCGGCTGACACAGTGCAGCGCATTGCGGCTGAACTCAAATGCCACCCAACGGATGAGAGGGTGGCTCTCCACCTAGATGAGGAAGATAAGCTGAGGCACTTCAGGGAGTGCTTTTATATTCCCAAAATACAGGATCTGCCTCCAGGTAAGAATGCTGGGAAGGTTTTTAAATTTTATTTTTTTTTTTTTTGACATTTCTTCTGTTTCAGTTGATTTATCATTAGTGAATAAAGATGAAAATGCCATCTATTTCTTGGGAAATTCTCTTGGCCTTCAACCAAAAATGGTTAAAACATATCTTGAAGAAGAACTAGATAAGTGGGCCAAAATGTAAGTATTATTTTAAAAGCTACTACTCTACATAAGATATGTTTATGTCCGTTTTCAATTTCAGAGCAGCCTATGGTCATGAAGTGGGGAAGCGTCCTTGGATTACAGGAGATGAGAGTATTGTAGGCCTTATGAAGGACATTGTAGGTAAGTACAAAACACTGAAGTTTTTCCAAATGAACATCTAAATTACGATATGTTTATTTTACAGGAGCCAATGAGAAAGAAATAGCCCTAATGAATGCTTTGACTGTAAATTTACATCTTCTAATGGTAAGTTTTCTTTCCCACTAATGTTTAGAACAAATGCTTTCTCAATAAATCCATTTTATTGCAGTTATCATTTTTTAAGCCTACGCCAAAACGATATAAAATTCTTCTAGAAGCCAAAGCCTTCCCTTCTGATCATGTAAGGACTTCTTCAAATTGTATTTATGTTCTGATTTGATAAATACATCATCTTTCCTTTTTAGTATGCTATTGAGTCACAACTACAACTTCACGGACTTAACATTGAAGAAAGTATGCGGATGATAAAGCCAAGAGAGGTATATGAGAAAGAAAGAAATATTTGTCATGCATATGACCTAACTTGTGCCTAACTTGATTTAGGGGGAAGAAACCTTAAGAATAGAGGATATCCTTGAAGTAATTGAGAAGGAAGGAGACTCAATTGCAGTGATCCTGTTCAGTGGGGTGCATTTTTACACTGGACAGCACTTTAATATTCCTGCCATCACAAAAGCTGGACAAGCGAAGGTATGCACGCCATTTACTTCTTCCCACCTTACAACTTAAAGCTTATTATTGTGTTCTTCCCTAGGGTTGTTATGTTGGCTTTGATCTAGCACATGCAGTTGGAAATGTTGAACTCTACTTACATGACTGGGGAGTTGATTTTGCCTGCTGGTGTTCCTACAAGGTACAAACGAGTTAATACATTTACATCCCTTTAACCCACATAATTTAATTTATTTTCAATCTAGTATTTAAATGCAGGAGCAGGAGGAATTGCTGGTGCCTTCATTCATGAAAAGCATGCCCATACGATTAAACCTGCGTGAGTACCATCTTCAGCTAATTCTTTGGTGACCAAAAACCTAATGTTTTTATTTATATTTTAGATTAGTGGGATGGTTTGGCCATGAACTCAGCACCAGATTTAAGATGGATAACAGTAAGTGTATTTATTTTACCTAATGCCATTTTTCTATGATAATGACATGATATTAATTTCTCAGAACTGCAGTTAATCCCTGGGGTCTGTGGATTCCGAATTTCAAATCCTCCCATTTTGTTGGTCTGTTCCTTGCATGCTAGTTTAGAGGTAAGTGATGTGTGTTTCAACCTTCCCACATCACACTTTAATCTGATTGTTTCTCATTCCACAGATCTTTAAGCAAGCGACAATGAAGGCATTGCGGAAAAAATCTGTTTTGCTAACTGGCTATCTGGAATACCTGATCAAGCATAACTATGGCAAAGATAAAGCAGCAACCAAGAAACCAGTTGTGAACATAATTACTCCGTCTCATGTAGAGGAGCGGGGGTGCCAGCTAACAATAACATTTTCTGTTCCAAACAAAGATGTTTTCCAAGAACTAGAAAAAAGAGGAGTGGTTGTAAGTATGTCTTGCTTTGCTACCAGATTTTGAACATTATTGTGGCTTTATTTTTTCCCCACAGTGTGACAAGCGGAATCCAAATGGCATTCGAGTGGCTCCAGTTCCTCTCTATAATTCTTTCCATGATGTTTATAAATTTACCAATCTGCTCACTTCTATACTTGACTCTGCAGAAACAAAAAATTAGCAGTGTTTTCTAGAACAACTTAAGCAAATTATACTGAAAGCTGCTGTGGTTATTTCAGTATTATTCGATTTTTAATTATTGAAAGTATGTCACCATTGACCACATGTAACTAACAATAAATAATATACCTTACAGAAAATCTGATATAATTTTTCAGAGTCTGTGGCACTAAGGAGTCCACAGGGCTGCCTAGGTGCTTTGTGTTTGGGGGACCAAAACTGTGTTGGTTCAAGTATTATCTATACAGTCTCTATAAGCTGTCACATTTCATGGTCATTGAAATGTTTTATGTTGGTTTAATTTCTGATTTAACTGACAACTTCATAATGTATGTGCAATTATTGTGTCAAATTTAGAAATATTACTTTAGCTTCAATTTACCAAGGAGTTTCTTTGAAGCATTGTAGTCTGATATATATATATATATATATATATATATATATATATATATATATATATGTGTGTGTGTGTGTGTGTATATATATATATATATATCATATATATATGATAGTGGCTTTCAAATTTTTTTGGGTACAATCCACATTGCTCCTGCTGATCTGTAATATCAGAAACCAGTATTTATGTGAATATATGAGAAATATTATTGATTCTAAGATATTTTATCATATTTTAACATCTTTGAAAGAGGACCCATCTTTCAATTTTCGATCAATAGTTTCTTACAGTCACCATTGGCCATCTTTCTCGTTACCATCTATGAAATTAGCATGCATCTCAAATAAACAGTTACCATCTTCTATTTGATAAAATAGTCTAAATAGCAAAAATAAAAGTTTTTACAATTATTTGCCTGTGCTCTAATAGGTACTATTCTATTTTATCTCATAAGAAATGTTGGAAACTCATTATATTGATTTCCTTACCCACTCATGGGCCCTAATTCACACTTTTTAAGAATGTTTCTTTCTTTAATGTTATCATAATCTCTTACTTTTTAAATGAGAACTTCCCCTAATATAAGAGCTTAGATATTATATTACTATGTTTCCATAGTAAATAAATAACCCCAAGATCTTTTTGGGGATTAGAGATATAAGAAATATGTGCTCCATCTCTTGACATCTTTATCTCAAATCTATGGACCTTTCTTACCCACTGTGAAAAACCTAAAGTTACACTTAGCCCTGTTGGACTTACCTAGTTTTCAATTGTTGATGCCACAATCATTATTTATAAGTTGACAAAATAGTGTAGATTTGTATACATAGTCAACAAAAAGAGTGACATAATTATTGCCTCCAATTAAACAAGTTTGAATGAAATAAACAAACTTAGATAAACACTTCGGATGGTAGACGTAAACAATAATATGTGGAACTCCAACATCAACACCTACCAATACCAGTAACTACTGATATTTATCATGTACTTACCATGTACCATGTATTGTGCTACATTACTCATGTTATCTCCCTTAATTGAGTGGCTACATACTGCTTTAGCAAATCTTCCTACTGTAACTAATCCTCATAGATGGAAGAGTTCTCAAAACCTTAAAACTCATGCATAAGTGGATTCATATACATATATAAAAATATATATAAATATATATACTTTATATATATTTATATTTATATATTTATATATTTATATTTTAATATATTTATATAAATATATATAAAGTATAATATATATAAAGTATAAATATATATATATTTATACTTTAAGTTCTTGGATACACGTGCAGAACATGCAGGTTTGTTACATAGGTATACATGTGCCGTGGTGGATTGCTGCACCCATCAACCCGTCATCTACATCAGGTATTTCTCCTAATGCTCACCCTCCTCTTATCCCCAACTACCCAAAAGGACCTGGTGTGTGATGTTCCCCTCCCTGTGTTCATATGTTCTCATTGTTCAACTCTCACTTATGGGTAAGAACATGCAGTGTTTGATTTTCTGTTCCTCTGTTAGTTTGCTGAGAATGATGGTTTCCAGCTTCATCCATGTCCCTGCAAAGGACATGAACTCATTCTTTTTTATGGCTGCATAGTATTCCATGGTATATATGTGCCACATTTTCTTTATCCAGTCTATCATTGATGGCCATTTGAGTTGGTTCCAAGTCTTCGCTATTGTGAATAGTGCTGCAATGAACATATGTGTGCATGTGTCTTTATAGTAGAATGATTTATAATCCTTAGGGTATACCCAGTAATGGGATTGCTGGGTTAAATGGTATTTCTGGTTCTAGATCCTCGAGGAATTGCCACACTGTCTTCCACAATGGTTGAACTAATTTATACTCCCACCAACAGTGTAAAAGCATTCCTATTTCTCCACATCCTCTCAGCATCTGTTGTTTCTTGACTTTTTAATGATTAGCATTCTAACTGGCGTGAGATGGTATTTCATTGTGGTTTTGATTTGCATTTCTCTAATGACCAGTGATGATGAGTTTTTTTTCATATATTTGTTGGCCGCATAAATGTCTTCTTTTGAGAAGTGTCTGTTCGTATCCTTCACCCACTTTTTGATGGGGTTGTGTTTTTCTTGTAAATTTATTTAAGTCCCTTGTAGATTCTGGATATTTTCCCTTTGTCAGATGGATAGATTGCAAAAATTTTCTCCCGTTCTGTAGGTTGCCCGATCACTCTGATGATAGTTTCTTTTGCTGTGTAGAAGCTCTTTAGTTTAATCAGGTTCCATTTGTCAGTTTTGGCTTTTGTTGCAATTGCTTTTGGTGTTTTAGTCTTAAATTCTTTGCCCATGCCTATGTCCTGAATGGTATTGCCTAGATATTCTTCTAGGGTTTTTTTTTTGGCTTTAGGTCTTGCAGTTAAGTCTTTAATCTATCTTGAGTTAATTTTTGTATAAGATATAAGAAAGGGGTCCAGTTTCAGTTTTCTGCATATGGCTAGCCAGTTTTCCCAACACTATTTATTAAATAGGGAATCTTTTCCCCATTGCTTGTTTTTGTCAGGTTTATCAAAGATCAGATGGTTGTAAATGTGTGGTGTTATTTCTGAGGCCTCTGTTTTGTTCCATTGGTCTATATGTCTGTTTTTGTTCAGTACCATGCTGTTTTGTTTACTATAGCCTTGTAGTATAGTTTGAAGTCAGGTAGTGTGATGCCTCCAGCTTTGTTCTTTTTGCTTAGGATTGTCTTGGCAATACAGGTTCTTTTTTGGTTCCATATGAAATTTAAAGTAGTTTTTTCTAATTCTGTGAAGAAAGACAATGGTAGCTTGATGGAAATAGCATTGAATCTATAAATTACTCTCAGCAATATGGCCATTTTCAGGATATTGATTCTTCCTATCTATGAGCATGGAATGTTTTTCCATTTGTTTGTGTCCTCTCTGGTATCCTTGAGCAGTGGTTTGTAGTTCTCATTGAAGTAGTCCTTCACATCCCTTGTAAGTTGTATTCCTAGGTATTTTATTCTCTTTGCAGCAATTGTGAATGGGAGTTCACTCATGATTTGGTTCTCTGTTTGTCCTATATACATATGTTGGTATATAGGAATGCTTTTATTTTAAAGATGGAAGATGATGTCTCTCTATGTAACTCAGGCAGGTCTCAAACTCCTGGGCTCAAATGATCCTCCTACCTTAACCTCCTGAGTAGCTGAGACTTTAGTCACACACCACCATGCCTGACCAGGAATTGTTTTTCAACTTCATAGTGGTAAACAAAACATATGTGTTTTCAGTTCTCATGGAACAAGCAGCTTAGTAGGAGAAACATATGTTGAACTTGTAAGCAGAGAAGTAAATCTATAATGACAAATCATAATTTCTGAAGGGTATTAATTAGATGTTTGAGTGAGGGGAAATATTGGAAGGTGCTCATAAGTTTATAAATGTTCTAAAATATTTCATGCTAATCACATTAAAATTATATCAAAGTATATAAACATATCATGGAAAACATAATCAGCACCATGTACTCAACACCTAGGTTAAAAAATAGCATTAAAAATTCTCTTTCCAGCTCACATTCTGCTCCCTCCCCAAATCCACAGATAACCATCGAATTATATTTTGTTTTCTTCATTCCCTTACTTTCTTTAAGTTTTACACCCATGTATGTACCCATAAAAATCTATTAGCTAATTTTGGTTGTGCATGAATATTGTATCAATGCAATTATACTGTATATATTCTGCTTTTGCACATATTTTTAGATTCATCCATTTGTGGCATGTAGCTTTCCATTCATTTTCACTGCTGCTCAGTATTGTATTACAAATTTTACATTTGTTTTAGGGAAGAGTCATAAACCATCTTTAAGTTCTCCTATGTTACAAGTAATTTTGTAAATGATGTGAGGTGGTGATTCTATTTCATTTTTTCCCATATAGATAATTTATATTATTAATAATTCCTTCTATTTCATAAGCCAGGTTTCTATATATCTATATAAATATAGATATGTAGATATATGAAAGCAATATATATATGGATGTCTTTCTGGGCTATCTGTACTTTCACACTGGCTAATTTGCTTGTTTTTTCATCAATACTTCACTTCCTTAATTACTACAACATAGCAGGGCCTGGCATCTGCTAGATTAAATCTCTCAGCTTCTTTTTATTAAGATTGCCCTGAATTGTCCTGGTTATCCTGGGCCCCCTACTTTTTTTATATTTTTGAATACATCTAAATAAATTTAGAATAAATCTATTGTGTTCCATAAAACCCCTGTTGGGATTTCAATTGAACTGCAATTAAATTTTAGATCAGTTTTGGAAGAATTGACTCAATAGTGAGCCTTCCTACCCAAGACCATGGCATTTATTTTCATTTATTTATGATTTCTTTAATGCTTCTCAAAATTTTTTATTTTCTCTATTATGGAAACGCACATTTATAGTTTGACAAATTCCTAAGTACTTCTAATTTTATTGTCATTCCACATTATCTTTTTTGTTGTTGTTTTAAAAGACAGGGTCTCCCTCTGTCACCCAGGCTGGAGTGTACTGATGTGATTATAGCTCACTGCAGTCTCAACCTCCTGGGCTCAAGTGATCCTCCCACGTCAGCCTGTGGAGTAGCTAGGACTACAGGCATGTGCCACAATGCCTGGCTCATTTTTAAGTGTTAAGTTAAAAAAAGTTGTAGAAACAGTGTTTTGCTACATTTCCCAGGCTGGTCTCAAACTCCTGGCCCCAAGCAATCTTCCTGCCTCAGCTTCCCATATTCGGATTATACGCATGAGGCATTGCACCAGCCCCATGTGTTATCTTTTATAAAATTTAACATTTAACTGATAATTGATACTGTATATACATGAATTCAATTGGTATCTATTTTTAATATGGGAAATTTTATGCAAATGAGCACATTTTTCTCCCTTCCTTCCTTCCTTCTTTCCTTGTTCTCTTTCTTTCTCTCTCTTTCTCTTTCTCTCTTTCTTTCTTTCTTTCTTTCTCACAGGGTGTCACTCTGTTGCCCAGGCGGAGTGCAGTGGCACATGATCATAGCTCACTGCAACCTCCAACTCAAACACTTGAGTGATCCTCTGTCCCCCGTTTCCCAAGCAGCTGGGACTACAGGCACATGCCACGATGCCAAGCTAATTTTTAAAAATAATTTTTTTTGTAGATTCAGAGTCTTGCTATGTTGCCCAGGCTAATCTCAAACTCCTGGCCTCAAGCAGTCCTCCCTCCTCAGCCTCCCATTACAGGCATAAGCTGCCACTCCTGGACCTCTTTTTTTTTTTTTTTTTTTTTTTTTTGAGGCAGTCTCTCTCTGTCACCCAGGCTGGAGTATAGTGGCACGATCTCAGCTCACTGCGGGTTCAAGCAATTTTCATGCCTCAGCCTCCCAAGTAGCTGGGATTACAGGCATGGGCCACTATGCCCAGCTAATTTTTGTATTTTTCATAGAGACAGGATTTCACCATGTTGGCTAGGCTGGTATCAAACTCCTGACTTCAGGTGATCCGCCCACTTTGACCTTCCAAAATGCTGGGATTACGTGTGAGCCACCAAACCCAGCCCCTCATTTTCTTTTTGATTTTTATTTATTTTCCTCTGTTTTTCTTCTTTTGGATTTAGGGATGTGTGTGTGGAGGTGTATTGAGTCCGTTTTTTCTTTCTATTTGTGTGGAAATTATACACTTATTCTTTGTTATTTTAGCAATTACTCTGGCTATTTTAACATGCAAATATAATGAAGTTTAGAATTAGCCATTTTTTATAACTCTCCTTCTGACTAGTTGAAGAAATGAGAATGCTTTAACATCAAACAGCCAACTCTTTACTTATACACTATTGCTATTCATTATAGCATTTTTAGTCTAGCTTCCTCCCTCCTCTTTCTCTCTCTCTCTCTCTGTCTCTCTCTCTCTCACTAATGTTTGCTATTTCTCCCTACAATTCAGAATTTTATTTATGGATGAAGTACATATATAATTTATTACAATTCATTTTAATGAAAAACTTTTAGTGGTAAATTGTATTAGTCTTTGGGAAAAAACATTTATTGATACCATTTTCTCATTACTTAAAAATAGTTTCACTTCATATAGAATTCTATGTCGACAGTAATTTTCTTTCAGGAAGTAGAAAATATTAAGTTACAGTATTTTGGCTTCCATTACTGCTGTTAAGCATTCAGATCATCAGAGAAATGCAAATCAGAACCACAATGAGATGCCATCTCATGCCAGTCAGAATGGCAATCATTAAAAAGTCAGGAAACAATAGATGCTGGTGAGGCTGTGGAGAAATAAGAATGCTTTTACACTGTTAGTGGGAATGTAAATTAGTTCAACCATTGCTCTTAAGGGCTCTTTGTCTTTAATGATCCGCATTTTTATTATGATGTGTCTAGGCAGTTATTATTGTGTTTATTCTATTTCTTTATTTGCTGTCTATCCAAGATTTGAGGATTAATTTTTTAATTTCTAGAAAATTCAGAAGTATTATTTATTTATTCAATTATTACCTCTTTCTATTATTTCCTTTTTAAAATAAAAGGGTATATGTTAGAATTTTTCACTCTCTCCTTTATGCCTTTAACTTCATATTTTCTATTTCTTTGAATTTCTGGGCTGCATTCTTAAGAATTCTAAAACATATATTTTAGTTTCTAAAAGTTTCATTAGATTTCTGTTCAAAATTCCTTCCATTTGTGATCTTTCGAATGTGCTTCTGCTTTAGGCATTAGTAGTGGACATTCTGGTTCCCCATTGAGCTTCCCTGCATCAGCTGTTTTGCCTGGTGGCTGCCACCAACGCTTTTAGCTACCTCCCTCCTCAAACTTTGGGGTCAGGCCACACACTATAAAGGATTGGAAAAAAAAATGAAAATATGAAAAACTTACACTTTGTATCAGTCAGGAGAAGGATAATCTTCACACTACAGTTTATGCTTCAGAAGCCACCCCTTCTCTGTGGATTAGACCATGACTAGAAGTTTCCTGAGACCATCCCTTGCCCAGCTCTTTTGGTGATCCCCTTCACTTCCTCTGTTACAGGTTTCCCTGATGAGCACTCCTTCAATAAAACATAGTCATCCAAATCCCAATCTCAAGCACGGTGTCACGGGAACCTGATCTAAGTCAGCATTTTCTTTATTCTTAATCACAACTAGTTGATAGTCCATATCTAATATATAATGAATGTACAGTTGTTTCTGTTGGAGTTCACATATGATGCCTTGTTTCCTTTGTAGTTTTGTGATTGATAGCTTCGAACTGCTCATTTACCTTGACCTTTTGAATTCTTTGAAAACTGAGTTAAGTCTGATTTTCCAGAGTTTTTATGTTTGCTTCTGTCAGTTGCAGAGAATCAATGAGAAGAACACTTTAAATTCTTGTTTTCGGTTTTTTTCCAATCACATAAGTAGGATTTACCTGAATATATATATAATATATAAACATATATTTATATAAAATAAAAACATATAAAATATGAAATATATAATACAGTATAAAATCTATTTTATGTAAAATCTATTTTATGTAAACATGATAATTAAATATATATTTAAATAATATAAATATAATAAATATTTGAAGCAATTGTATTTTTTAAAAATTTCTTCTAAAGAAAACCAGGATACATGTGCAGAACCTGCAGGTTTGTTACATAGGTATACGTGTGCCATGGTGGTTTGCTGCACCTATTGACCCGTCCTCTAAGTTCCCTCCCCTCACCTCCCACCCCCCAGCAGGCCCTGGTGTGTGTTGTTCCCCTCTCTGTGTCCATGTATTCTCGCCTCCCACTTATGAGTGAGAACACGCGATGTTTGGTTTTCTGTTCCTGTGTTAATTTGCTGAGGATGATAGCTTCCAGCTTCATCCACGTCCCTGCAAAGGACATGATCTCATTCCTCAATACTATGGCTACGTAGTATTCCATGGTGTATATATACCACATTTTCTTCATCCAGTCATGCAAATTTATATGAATGTCAATTCTTTTATAGTGATCTTCTGGGGCTATTACAATATATAGGGCTGTTTTTTTAAAACTAATTATATTTATTTCATGTTGCTTTAACTTATTAAAAAACAGACTGAAGAAAGACTGGGTGTGAAGTCAGTAAATTAATTTCAAATTAAATAAACTTTTCTACAGCTATTTTATGCTCAATAACTTTCTACTTATTCTTGAGTTCAAAACTATATGGGTTCACATTTAAATTATATAGTGTATTTTCTCCATAAACTGAAGTTGTTAGAACATTGATTTTTTTAAGTAAATGGATTTTTGCACCACTTCAAGAAAGAAACCTTCAAACAGCCTGGAAATATCACATCAATAAAGCACAACCTGGGAATCAAAGTATTAGGGTACCTTGTTACTGAGATTATGGATGTGATGCTTCTGTGGGCCATTAGCATGTGCACTGTGTGTATGATATGCTCTATGTTCTCTTCCCACTAATAATTTTATTTTTAATTTCAGCAAGATTTAGTCTCAAATAACACAATAATAATGGAGGTCATTGTGAAGTAGTGGATGTAAATAGATCTGATGTGGTTTTGGTTTATTGCAGTAATTGTTTTGACTAATTCTCTAGTTTTTCAACTTTTGATTGTTTAAGATGGTTCTTGAGTCCTTTTGACATGACCCTATCTATTTTTGATAACTTCATAGCCTTTAGTATAAAAACAGGTAGGCTTATATTACATATTTCCAACTTCAAACTTGTTATTTATTTATCTAAGACTATACAGTTCTTTTCAGAGAAAAACCTTCTTTATAAACCAGAATCTTAACAGGAAGAGTGCTCATTTTAATTGAGCTGATCATGTTTCTAGGATTTTTTAGTTAAAAGAAAATACATATTTTAAAAATATAAATTATATTTTTATTTCATAGTGGTATTTTCAATTTTGTCTGGGATAATAAGATGTTTTATTTAACTTGTTTGATTTTGTAGTTTTATCTTTGTGGGAAGGACCTGGTAAGAGGTAATTGAATCATGGGGGCAGGACTTTCCCATGATGTTCTCATGATAATGAATAAGTTTCATGAGATCTGTTGGTTTCATAATGTGGAGTTTCCCTGCAAAGGCTCTTGTCCTGTCTGTGCCATTTGAGACATGCCTTTCAACTTCTGCCCTGATTGTGAGGCCTCCCCCGCCATGTGGAATTGGGTCTTACTTTTGTAAATTGCCCAGTCTCAGGTATGTCTTTATCAGCAGCCTGAAAACTGACTAATATAGTAAGTTGGCACCAGTAGAGAGGGGCACTGCTGAAAAGGTACCCGAATATGTGGAAGCAACTTTAAACTGGGTAACAGGCAGAGGTTGGAATGGTTTGGAGGGCTCATAAGAAGACAGGAAAGTGTGGGAAATTTGGAACTCCCTAGAGACTTGTTGAATGGCTTTAACCAAAATGCTGATAATAATATGAACAATGAAGTCCAGGCTGAGGTGGTCTCAGACAAAGATAAGGAACTTCTTGGGAACTGGAGCAAAGGTGACTCTTGTTATGTTTTAGACATAAAGCAAAGAGACTGGAGGCATTTTGCCCCTGCCCTAGAGATTTGTGGGACATTAAACTTGAGACAGATTATTTAGGGTATCTGGAGGAAGAAATTTTTATGCAGCAAAGCATTCAAGAGGTGACTTGGTTGCTATTAAAGGCATTCAGTTTTAAAAGGGAAATACAGCATAAAAGTTCAGAAAATTTTCAGCCTGACAATGCAGTAGAAAAGGAAAACCAATTTTCTGAGGAGAAATTTAAGCTGGCTGCAGACATTTACATAAGTAACAAGAAGCTGAATGTTAATCACTAAGACAATGAGGAAAATGTCTCCAGGGCATGTCAGAGACCTTTGTGGCAGCCCCTCCCATCACAGACCAGGAGCTTTAGAAGGAAAAATGGCTTCGTGGGCTGGTCACAGGGTCCCTCTGCTGTGTGCAGTCTAGGGACTTGGTGCCCTGTGTCCCAGCAGCTCCATCCATGACTAAAAGGGGCCAAGGTACAGCTTGGGCTGTGGCTTCAGAGGGTGGAAGCCCCAAGTCTTGGCAGCTTCCATATGGTGTTGAGCCTGGGTTCACAGAAGTCAAGAACTGAGGTTTGGGAACTTACACCAAGATTTCAGAGGATGTATGGAAATGCCTGGATGCCCAGGCAGAAGTTTGCTGCAGGGGCAAGGCCCTCATGGAGAACCTCTGCTAGGGCAGTGAAGAAGGGAAAAGTATGGTGGGAGCCCCCATACAGAGTCCCTACTGAGGCACCACCTAGTGGAGCTTTGAGAAGAGGGCCACTGTCCTCCAGAACTCAGGATGGTAAATCCACCACGCACCTGGAAAAGCTGCAGACAATTCCAGCCTGTTAAAGCAGCCAGGAGGGGGCTATACCCTGCAAAGCCACAGGGGCGGACCTGCTCAAGGCTGTGGGAGACCACCTCTTGCATCAGTGTGACCTGGATGTGAGACATGGAGTCAAAGGAGATCATTTTGGAGCTTTAAGATTTGACTGCCCCACTGGATTTCAGACTTTCATGGGGCCTGTAGCCCCTTCGTTTTGGCCAATGCCTCCCATTTGGAGTGGCTGTATTTACCCAATGCCTGTATCCCCATTGTATCTAGGAAGTAACTAACTTGCTTTTGATTTTACAGGCCCATAGGTGGAAGGGCGATGTTTCTTTCTGGAGGCTCCAGGGAGAACTCTGTTTTCTTACCTTTTCTGGATTCTAGAGGCTTCCCACAATCCTTGGCTTAAGGTCCATCTTTAAGCTTTGTCTCTGATGAGACTTTGGACTGCGGACTTTTGAGTTAATGCTGAAATGAGTTAAGACTTTGGGTGACTGTTGCGAAGACATGATTGGTTTTGAAATGTGAGAACATTTAAGAGGGGCCAGGGGCAGAATGATATGGTTTGACTTTGTCCGCAGTCAAATCTCATCTTGAATTTCTATGTGTTTGGAGAGGTACCCGGTGGGAGGTAATTGAATCATGAGGGCAGGTCTTTTCTGTGCTGTTCTCATGATGGTGAGTAAGTCTCATGAGATCTGATGGTTTTATAAAGGGGAGTTTCCCTGCCCAAGTTCTTCTCTTGTCTGCCATCATGTGCGATGTGCCTTTCACCTCTGCCATGATTATGAGGCCTCCCTGGCCATGTGGAACTGTGAGTCCATTAAACCTCTTTCTTTTGTAAATTGCCCAATCTTGGGAATGTCTTTATCAGCAGTGGGAAAACGGATTAATATACTAATTTATAGCTAGTAGGTAAAAAGCCAGGGACTTGCCATTAGCGTTGGAAGTGGGGTTGTGGGGGCAGTCTTGTGGAACTGAGCCCTTAACCTGTGGGGTTGAATGATATCTCCAGGTATATCATGTCAGAATTGAATTCAATTAGAGGATACCTAGCTTGCGTTCAATGCAGAATTGCTTGCTGGTGAGGAGAAATCCCTATACACATTTTGGTGACCAGAGGTAAAGCATTTTATGTTGATTCTTGAGTGAGAGAGTAGAAATAACACTGGTTTTTTCCCTATGTCCTTACAACCACCAATTGGATACATTGTTTCAGTATTTTGAAATTTTTCATTTAATTTTTATAAATTTTCTTTTTAAATTTTAGATTCTACAATATCTCCAATTCTTCAGTTTATTCCCTCTTACTATGTATAAGTATTTCCCCAAGTTTCACTTTATCTTTCTATTACTTTTTTTACATAATAGAGCTATAAAGGCAATTCACAATTCTCTCTTTTCTCATATATAATATAGAGCATATTATAAATACTCTACTTTGGAAAATTATTCTTTATAGGAAATTACAGATAATATTTGATGAAGAAAATCGAATATAATCATTTTTCAATACTTAGGATAACAGATTCAGGCAAAGATAAAACATTAAAGGAAAAGTTAGTGAAAACTATTAATATATAGTGGAGGCATCACGTTGTTATGAACTTCATTGATCAATACTGATACCACTAAAAATGGAACAACATGTAATTATGTGCTCAATGTGATGAATATGAAGTAGACTGCACCACTCTGCAGTACAGTCAGGAAATAAGAAACCAAGTCCAATCAAAATAGCCCTAAAGCTACCTTCCAGTTTATAAAAAGTATGAAGAATAGAGGGGCAATTAAATGATACCATAAAGAGTCAAATACAGGGCATGCAACATAGCTGCTGATTGGATTTATTCAACATGTCAGTGGCATGAATACAATAGGAGGCAGGTAGGGAGAAGGCACTACCCTGAATTATGAGACTGAAGAGATATAATAAACAAATGCAATGTGTGGACTTGGTTGGGATCTTCATTCAAAGACCAACTATAAAAAGACATTGTTGTGAGAATTGAGGAAATTTGAATGAGAAATGTATTTTTATCTAATTTGTTAGCTGTGATAATAGTATTGTGGGAGTAAGAAGCTATTCATATTTCTATATATATATACCAAGTACATAGGAGTGAAATAATACAAAATCTGGAATTTGCCTTAAAATTCCTCTGCAAAATTATAAAAAAGAACGATGACAAACTAAAAAGGTGTAGTATTCTTCTATGGCTGCTATAACAAATGACCAAAAAACATAGTGACTGAAAATAACCCACATTTATTATCTTACAGTTCCATAGGTTAGAAGTTCAACATGGGTCTCATGAGATCAAAAGCAAGGCCTTGGCAGGGTGACGTTTCTTTCTGGAGGTTCCAGGGGGAACTCTGTTTTCTTACTTTTTTTAGATTCTAGAGGCTTCCCACAATCCTTGGCTTAAGGTCCATCTTTAAAGACAGCAACGTTTCATCTCTCTACCTATTCTTTCATCCTTACATCTTTCTCTAACTATTCCTTTTCTTCTGTCTTCCACTTTTAAGAGCCTTTTTGAGTCTATTGAGGCCAACTGGACAATCAAGGATTATCTCCCTATGTTAAGGTCAATTGATTAGTGACCTAATTCCATCTACAATCACAATTCCTCTTTGCCATATAATGTAAAATATTCATACCTCTAAGGATTAGGACATGGACATCTTTGAGGGTCATTAGTCATCTTACCACAGGAAGGAAGGAAGGAAGGAAGGAAGGAAGGAAGGAAGGAAGGAAGGAAGGAAAGGGAGGAGAGGAGAGGAGAGGTAGGAGGGAAGAAGAAAAAAATAGTATGAAAAAATCTTGATAAATTTGAAAACTGGGTGAATAATATGTGGAATTCTCTCTATTTTTGTTAATGTTGGAAAATTTAATAAAAACAATGAACAGTGATGACTTCGGTGAGAATTTATGTCACCTGCCTC